ACCTGGTGCCTGGGATGTCTGGGGAGGCTTCCTACAGCAGGGGTGTCTGAGCTGGTTCTGTTAGATGAATGAGAGTTTCCTAGGCATGCGAAAGTGGAAAGGCATTCCAGACAGGGTTAAGGACACACACAGAGGTGTTAGAAAGCATGCCACATTCAAAGAGAGGCAGTGTAAACTTCAAGAGTTGAGAGATGAGTCTCAAGAGACAGGCAAAACCCAGACAACTGAAAGGCCTAGAATATCAAGTTAAGTACTTGATTTGTGAAGATATAGCACTGTGTGTGTGTGTGTGTGCGTGTGGTGTGAACAAATGTATTTTTCTGAGTAGAGAAGCCACAGGTTCTCAAGGGGATCTGTGACCAAAAAAAAAAAAAAAAAAAAAGATAAGCCCAAAAGTGTTGGCAAAGTCATGATGTGGTCTAATCTGGTTGTCAGTGTGGAAGATGAATCACAAAGGGACAGCTGGAGGCCAAAAAAAAAAAAAATTTAGTCGAAGAGTAATTGGAGCAAGGGTAAGCATGAGGGTCTGAGCTGTGGTAAATATAAAGGGAATTGAGGAAAAAAATTGCTAGGTCCTAGTAGCCCTCCTCCCCACATGCACACAGCCATCTCTGAGGCTCAAATGAGGCTGCACCTGTCACATTTCCCCTCTAACCTGCATCCCTACTCCCAACTTACAAGCTGCCCTTTGGGACCTTTTTGTTCCCTTTCCAAGCCATCCTTGCAGTTTAATCAAGTCTGATTTCACAAATTGATGGAGAGGGCCTGGCCCCATGCTGGGTCTCCAGCCCTACAACCCCATGAAGAAAAACTTGTCAACTGACCTCAGGTAGGAAAAGCAATGAATTGGCCTTGAGCTGGTCTCTGAACCTCTGCCCATGGCTTCACAATATGGGCAGAGTTCAGTTAAGAAATCAGCACAGTTCCAAGAAAAAGGAAAACACCATCCAGTTTATTTTTCTCCTGATTCATCTCATGCCAACACACAGACTTCAATGGACAGCAGGCAAAATGGGGAGGCATCCCCAGAGCAAGCCGATTCTCTACACACTGCCTTCCCTTCCTGTAAGACTCATCAAAAAGGCACCCCAACCTTGCATGGATCTGCTGTTGGTATTCCTTGGGGTGAAGCCAGAAGTCAGGCTTTCCACAGAGAGACGGGACTACATGGCCACCTGGGAAGGCTAGGGAGTCAAAGGGCCTGAGGAATGACTACTTCCCTCCACAAGGGCATTCCCTGCCCTGCTCTGCTTCCTGGGGGCTTCAGCAAGCCTTCCTTCTAGAGCTCCTAGAACCCTCCCATGGTCAACACAACAGCAGCCCAGACAATGAGATGCAAGAGGCCTGAGCTCACAGGCCATTCAGGTAAGCCAGGGTGAGCTGGGCAGCTAGATGACAATATTTAATCTGGTTTATGGATTTTTTTTAGGTCTTCTAGATGCCTTCTTGAGGCTGCTTGTGGCCACCCACAGACACTTGTAAGGAGGAGAGAAGTCAGCCTGGCAGAGAGACTCTGAAATGAGGGATTAGAGGTGTTCAAGGAGCAAGAGCTTCAGCCTGAAGACAAGGGAGCAGTCCCTGAAGACGCTTCTACTGAGAGGTCTGCCATGGCCTCTCTTGGCCTCCAACTTGTGGGCTACATCCTAGGCCTTCTGGGGCTTTTGGGCACACTGGTTGCCATGCTGCTCCCCAGCTGGAAAACAAGTTCTTATGTCGGTGCCAGCATTGTGACAGCAGTTGGCTTCTCCAAGGGCCTCTGGATGGAATGTGCCACACACAGCACAGGCATCACCCAGTGTGACATCTATAGCACCCTTCTGGGCCTGCCCGCTGACATCCAGGCTGCCCAGGCCATGATGGTGACATCCAGTGCAATCTCCTCCCTGGCCTGCATTATCTCTGTGGTGGGCATGAGATGCACAGTCTTCTGCCAGGAATCCCGAGCCAAAGACAGAGTGGCGGTAGCAGGTGGAGTCTTTTTCATCCTTGGAGGCCTCCTGGGATTCATTCCTGTTGCCTGGAATCTTCATGGGATCCTACGGGACTTCTACTCACCACTGGTGCCTGACAGCATGAAATTTGAGATTGGAGAGGCTCTTTACTTGGGCATTATTTCTTCCCTGTTCTCCCTGATAGCTGGAATCATCCTCTGCTTTTCCTGCTCATCCCAGAGAAATCGCTCCAACTACTACGATGCCTACCAAGCCCAACCTCTTGCCACAAGGAGCTCTCCAAGGCCTGGTCAACCTCCCAAAGTCAAGAGTGAGTTCAATTCCTACAGCCTGACAGGGTATGTGTGAAGAACCAGGGGCCAGAGCTGGGGGGTGGCTGGGTCTGTGAAAAACAGTGGACAGCACCCCGAGGGCCACAGGTGAGGGACACTACCACTGGATCGTGTCAGAAGGTGCTGCTGAGGATAGACTGACTTTGGCCATTGGATTGAGCAAAGGCAGAAATGGGGGCTAGTGTAACAGCATGCAGGTTGAATTGCCAAGGATGCTCGCCATGCCAGCCTTTCTGTTTTCCTCACCTTGCTGCTCCCCTGCCCTAAGTCCCCAACCCTCAACTTGAAACCCCATTCCCTTAAGCCAGGACTCAGAGGATCCCTTTGCCCTCTGGTTTACCTGGGACTCCATCCCCAAACCCACTAATCACATCCCACTGACTGACCCTCTGTGATCAAAGACCCTCTCTCTGGCTGAGGTTGGCTCTTAGCTCATTGCTGGGGATGGGAAGGAGAAGCAGTGGCTTTTGTGGGCATTGCTCTAACCTACTTCTCAAGCTTCCCTCCAAAGAAACTGATTGGCCCTGGAACCTCCATCCCACTCTTGTTATGACTCCACAGTGTCCAGACTAATTTGTGCATGAACTGAAATAAAACCATCCTACGGTATCCAGGGAACAGAAAGCAGGATGCAGGATGGGAGGACAGGAAGGCAGCCTGGGACATTTAAAAAAATAAAAATGAAAAAAAAACCCAGAACCCATTTCTCAGGGCACTTTCCAGAATTCTCTCATATTTGTGGGCTGGGATCAAGCCTGCAGCTTGAGGAAAGCACAAGGAAAGGAAAGAAGATCTGGTGGAAAGCTCAGGTGGCAGCGGACTCTGACTCCACTGAGGAACTGCCTCAGAAGCTGCGATCACAACTTTGGCTGAAGCCCCTGCCTCACTCTAGGGCACCTGACCTGGCCTCTTGCCTAAACCACAAGGCTAAGGGCTATAGACAATGGTTTCCTTAGGAACAGTAAACCAGTTTTTCTAGGGATGGCCCTTGGCTGGGGGATGACAGTGTGGGAGCTGTGGGGTACTGAGGAAGACACCATTCCTTGACGGTGTCTAAGAAGCCAGGTGGATGTGTGTGGTGGCTCCAGTGGGTGTTTCTACTCTGCCAGTGAGAGGCAGCCCCCTAGAAACTCTTCAGGCGTAATGGAAAATCAGCTCAAATGAGATCAGGCCCCCCCAGGGTCCACCCACAGAGCACTACAGAGCCTCTGAAAGACCATAGCACCAAGCGAGCCCCTTCAGATTCCCCCACTGTCCATCGGAAGATGCTCCAGAGTGGCTAGAGGGCATCTAAGGGCTCCAGCATGGCATATCCATGCCCACGGTGCTGTGTCCATGATCTGAGTGATAGCTGCACTGCTGCCTGGGATTGCAGCTGAGGTGGGAGTGGAGAATGGTTCCCAGGAAGACAGTTCCACCTCTAAGGTCCGAAAATGTTCCCTTTACCCTGGAGTGGGAGTGAGGGGTCATACACCAAAGGTATTTTCCCTCACCAGTCTAGGCATGACTGGCTTCTGAAAAATTCCAGCACACCTCCTCGAACCTCATTGTCAGCAGAGAGGGCCCATCTGTTGTCTGTAACATGCCTTTCACATGTCCACCTTCTTGCCATGTTCCAGCTGCTCTCCCAACCTGGAAGGCCGTCTCCCCTTAGCCAAGTCCTCCTCAGGCTTGGAGAACTTCCTCAGCGTCACCTCCTTCATTGAGCCTTCTCTGATCACTCCATCCCTCTCCTACCCCTCCCTCCCCCAACCCTCAATGTATAAATTGCTTCTTGATGCTTAGCATTCACAATTTTTGATTGATCGTTATTTGTGTGTGTGTGTCCGATCTCACAAGTATATTGTAAACCCTTCGGTGGGTGGGGGCCATATCCTAGACCTCTCTGTATCCCCCAGACTATCTGTAACAGTGCCAGGCACACAGTAGGTGATCAATAAACACTTGTTGATTGAGTAACTGTGTTACTGATTAAAAGGGGCCCAGAA